CAATAGGGCTGGGTCCCAGCATCTGTATCTTAATGTTCCTCCATGTGATCCTCATGCTGAAAGGCTGGTATTTGCAAATCCCTTTTTTTGGGGAGTGAAGGGTTTTTTTTTTTAGAGAGAGGCCTCACTCTGATGCCCAGCCTGGAATGCAGTGGTGGATCACAGCTCACTGCAGCCTTGAACCCCTGGCCGCAAGAAATCCTCCCACCTTAGCCAACCAAAGTGTTGGGATTGCAGGACTGACCACTGTGTCTGGCCAGGAAAGCCCTTCTGTTTCACTTGAATGATATTTCTGCAGCATACCTACAGCCATTGTTGTATTCAACTGCATCACTGCGGGAAAAGAAAAGGTGAGAGGTGACTGTTTTGCTTTTTTCTGAACATATCAGACCAAACCTGGGCTGTTTAGCCATTTTTTTTTTTTTTTTTTTTTTTGCGATGGTGTCTCGCTCTGTCACCCAGGCTGGAGTGCAGTGATGCAATCTCGGCTCACTGCAACCTCTGCCTTCCAGGTTCAAGCGATTCTCCTGCCTCAGCCTCCCAAGTAGCTGGGATTACAGATGTGCACCCCCATGCCCAGCTCATTTTTTCTGTATTTTTAGTAGAGACGGATTTAAACATGTTGGACAGGCTGGTCTCGAACTTCTGACCTCTGGTGATCTGTCTGCCTCTGCTTCTTAAAGTGGTAGGATTACAGGCATGAGCCACCGCGCCTGGTTTGCCAATTTTTTGACAACGTATCAACATCATTTACGATGGGCACGGCCTCAGTGTAGTGTGTCTAGACAAGATGGCCGGAAGAGAGAGGAATATGCAAACCAGGCTTGAAGATGGGTTAAATCAGAGCTTTTCATTCCACAAAAGAGAAATTTCAATGGGGTCAGAACATTGATCTTCTAATATTTGAAAGCCTGTTAACTAGGAAAGAGAGAGCAAACGATTTTGTTGTAGGAGGACCCACCCAGCTCTGACGGTTTAAAGCGTCATGAATGCGAATTTGAACTCCAGAAAAGCAGAGCTTCCTAACAATGGGACTTCCACAGCAATGGGATCGGCTTCCTCTTTCAGTGTGTGCCTTTTCTATGAGCGAGAGACTCCTAGGAAAGCAGCAGCCCATTAGGAAAACGTGTGGGAACTCACTCGCAGGTTCTTTATTTTTTTTGAGATGGAGTTTTGCTTTTCTTTCCCACTCTGTTCCCTCTCCCACCAGCCTGGACTCTGAAATGGGCATGTACAGAGACGAAGAGACCCCAACATGCTTCAGGCTTTGAGTGGAGAGGACACAGCCTCTGCTGGGACAGGGAACAGAGGGATGTGGAGTCCCTGAAGATGCTTTTGGACAATGGTCTGAGGTTGGGACAGTGGCAGGAGATACCATTCACCCAGGATCTCCAGGACAAGAGATCAGCCTGGCAGTTACATGTGTTTTTTTTTCAAACTGGTTGCCAGGTTGGCATGAACGATGACATCAGAGATTCCGACCTTCCTGATTGGAGGGACCGGACTCCGTGGTGCCTGGAGATCAGTTGGACAACAGTATCTTCTCAGAGCTGTTCTCCACTCCTGACTTCTCCTAGGCTTGAGAATTGATAACATACTCTTCTGGATCCTAGCAGTGTCCAGAAGAAGGCCATGGACAGAACGGAGACTAGGTTCCGTAAGAGGGGACAGATTACGGGAAAGATCACGACCAGCCGTCAACTGCACCCCCAGAATGAGCAGAGTCCCCAGCGGAGCACCTCGGGGTACCCCCTCCAGGAGGTGGTGGATGATGAAGTGTTGGGACCATCAGGTGAGGGGACTGGTGGAAGAAGAGGTGGGATAGCATTACACAGTGGCCTGGTTTCTTTACTCAGCCCCTGGGGTAGATCCCAGCCCCCCATGTAGGTCCCTTGGCTGGAAAAGGAAGAAGGAGTGGTCAGATGAATCTGAGGAGGAGCCGGAGAAGGAGCTCGCCCCTGAGCCTGAGGAGACCTGGGTAGTGGAGACGCTGTGTGGGCTTAAGATGAAGCTGAAGCAACAGCGAGTGTCACCCATCCTCCCTGAGCACCACAAGGACTTCAACAGTCAGCTTGGTAGGAGGACACCCCAGAGAGCACCTCCAATCGCATTACACCGTGGCCTGGTTTCTTTACTCAGCCCCTGGGGTAGATCCCAGCCCCCCGCATAGGTCCTTTTGCTGGAAAAGGAAGAGGGAGTGGTGGGACGAATCTGAGGAGTCGTTGGAGGAGGAGCCACGGAAGGTGCTCGCCCCTGAGCCTGAGGAGATCTGGGTGGCGGAGATGCTGTGTGGCCTCAAGATGAAGCTGAAGCGACGGCGAGTGTTGCTCGTGCTCCCTGAGCACCACGAGGCCTTCAACAGGCTGCTTGGTAGGAGGACACCCCAGAGAGCACCTCCAATCTTCTCACACTGACATCTGCTCTCTAATCACAGAGGATCCTGTCATTAAAAGATTCCTGGCCTGGGACAAAGATCTGAGGGTGTCGGACAAGGTAAGGTTGTTCTCCATGTAACTGTTCCTGTTTCTCCCTCTCTGTGTTCCTTTCTCTCCATCAGTATCTCCTGGCTATGGTCATAGTGTATTTCAGCCGGGCCGGCCTCCCCTCCTGGCAATACCAACGCATTCATTTCTTCCTGGCTCTGTGAGTGGTTTGCTGCCTCCTATCCGTCAATACCCCTGAGCAGCAACCTGATTTCTATCCTCAGCTACCTGGCCAATGACATGGAGGAGGACGACGAGGACTCCAAACAAAACATCTTCCACTTCCTGTATGGGAAGACCCGCTCTCGCATACCCTTGCTCCGTAAGCGTTGGTTCCAGTTAGGCCGTTCCATGAACCCGAGGGCCAGGAAGAACCGCTCTCGCATACCCTTGCTCCGTAAGCGTCGGTTCCAGTTAGGCCGTTCCATGAACCCGAGGGCCAGGAAGTACCGCTCTCGCATACCCTTGGTCCGTAAGCGTCGGTTCCAGTTACGCCGTTGCATGAACCCGAGGGCCAGGAAGAACCGCTCTCAGATAGTCCTGTTCCAGAAACTTCGGTTCCAGTTCTTCTGTTCCATGAGCGGCAGGGCTTGGGTTTCCCCGGAGGAGTTGGAGGAGGTGAGTGGGGCCTGGGGAGGTGGAGGAGGTGGCCCGTCTTCTCAAAGGGCGTTTGTTTTTCCAGATCCAGGCTTATGACCCAGAGCACTGGGTGTGGGCACGAGATCGCGCTCACCTTTCCTAGAGCTCCAGGGACCGTGGAGGCCTGAGGTCATCGGCCTGAGAGAAGGTACATCTGCATCCTCCGGGGTAAAGGCAGAATTGAAGTGTGACATTGTCTCTCTCACTTCCAGAACACCGGACCCAGGGGAGATGTGGATTTTCAGCAGGAACTTTATTCCAATGCTAATGGCAGACACCAGGAAGGAGAAGAGGAACCATTTGTGCAGATCATCTAGAAGAACCTGGACCATTCTTGATGGAGCTGAATACAGTGATCACGTGTCCTCCTGGGAGCAGGGGTTGGGGGAGGGGGGTGGGGTCCTTCTAGGAGTCCTTGGAGAAAAGTAAGAAACCAGGAGTGTTTCCAGTTCCACCCTTTCCTGCGGCACCACCACCCTTTTTATATTGCTGAATTCCAACCTCCCTGGGGCGGAACCTGGAGGTGCTGTTTCTTACGGACTTGGTTGCCACAGTCCAGGAGCATTTGAAGGCACAATGCAGGGGCTCAGATTGGCACAGAATTCTTTTGTGAAATATCAGTGCCACAGATTGTAACAGATAGCTTCATGCACACTCTGCATTTTATTGGTTTGTTTGGAAAATGTTGGCCATTGAATTATTCATAGATTTATTTCAAATAGTTTGGAAATTGTTGTACTTTTGAAAACATGCTGTTCCTGTAGTTTTTTGATGAGAGTTATAGTTGTTATATATACATAAAGATAATTTTCTTTTCATTTTTAAGAGACAATTCTTTTTATCCTAAATATTTTATTATCTTTAAATTTTTTTCTGTATTATTATATGTGCTCCTGAAGCGAGCACTCTTTTTATCTATGATACTTCCATAATAATCTCTTCTATTTATAGCTATTGGTAGTTCCCCACCAGAAAAAAACATAATTCTGGTGATAGAAATTTTTATTTGCTGTTTAGGTTTGTGACTGAATTGTGAGAATTCAGTTGTGATTTTTAACATGTCTCAGATATATATACTAACACGTCTAATATATACTATCTATTTTATTGGTTTATTTTGAAAAACATGGGTATAGAATTATTTAAATATTATTTTATTTATTTAAATATTTATTAAATATATTTATTTATTTAAATATTATTATTACTTTAAATATTATTTTAAATATTTTGGAAATACTGGTATTTTTGAATAGATGCTGTTTCTATAAAGCTGTGTGATGGGTATTATAACTGTTATATACACATACATATAATTTTGTTTTCCTTTTTAAGAGAGGATTCTTTTCATCCTAAATCTTTTACCTTTCAATCTTTGTATCTATTATTACACGTGCTGCTGAAGGGAGCATGTTTTTATCTATGATACTTAGTTAACATATATATTACATTTATAGCTATGTAGTAGTTCCCCTAAATTCTTGTAAAAATAAATTTTTATTTGATATTTCATATATATTTGAAATGTGAGAATTCAGATGTAATTTTTTACCTTGTTTTGGCATGTTTGTATATTACTTTAAAGAGGATGTGTGTTCTAAAGGAGGACATGAGCTGTGTGTTTTCAAGAGAACAATAGAGTGCGTCTCTTGGGGAAACATAATAAAAATGAACTTTTCTCACCTTCACAGCAATTGTGATCATATTGGTCTGGACTGATTATTTGCTGCCC